AATACTGATTTTTAAAAATCTCGAATGGGCTCTGTGGTTCTGATACTCTGGCTGTTGAAATAATTCACCTACTGCAGATTTAGTAGAAAGAAAAATAATTAGCATGATTATACCTAGTAGCCATTTCTACCCTCTTGAGAGTCTGGGCTTGGCTCCCCGCACGTCTGCTTTCCTCAGCCGCAGGGCTCCCGCGTTCTCATGCCTGACACAGTCCGCGTTCGCATGCCACGGTGGAGCATCCCCTCAGCGTGCCCTACCGCTCCGGCGCCGGCTCGGCAGATGTTCCGCCTGCGCAGAGCTGAGCATAGGCGCCGTGTGAGCGCCGATTCACCCAGGCCCGAGCGCGAGGCCCAAGCGGGGTACCCGGCGAAGGGCGTGCGCCGCAGCGTCTTCCGCAGCTTGAAGCTCGGAGGAGCTGCGGCGCAGCTTCGGGAGCTTAGAGCTGGGGAAGACGCTGCGGCGCGCGCCACTCGAGCCTGCGCGGCCGCTTCCCGGCGCAGCACCCCCCTCTCGCCCTCTGCGCAGCCCCACCAGCCCGGACTCCGAGGCAGCCCCGGACGGGGGGAGGTGCGGGAGGAGGGGCTCCTCAGGGAGCGGCGGGGAATTCCCCCTTCCACCGAACGTTCCCGATTGTTCACCGTCCTCACGTCAGCAGCAGGGGGTAATCCCCGACTCCAGCTGCTCCTGACGTCACCGCGTGGAGCCACCGCCCCCCGCGCGCCCCTGCTCCGGGGCCTCCTCGAAGCCCCGCCCCCAGCCTTAGCCACGCCTTCTCCCCCTCCCCCCAGGCGCCCGACGTAGAGGGCGGAGCTTCTTTGACCGCGGCGTGAGCGGTTGCTTGGGCCAGAAGGTTCTCTGGTGGAGGCGCTCTTCCTGGTGTCCCGCCCAGTAGGTTCGTTCGCACCGCTTCTTCCACACTCTTTCTCCCTCCTTCTCCTCGCCCCGCCTTCCCTCCCTCCTCAATCCCTCTAGTTCCTTCCCCGCCTCGCCACTGTGCACGATCTCGCGAGACTTGGCCCAGAACATTGCGGATCGGGTCGGCGCCATTTTGGGACTGAGACTGGTTGTGGGGGAGGGAAAAGCGGCAAAAGGGGATTATTCAAAGTACCGAAAACCTTCTCCCGGGATCAGGCGCGGCGGCACCCCCAGGCCAGGGGCACCTCTGGTGGGGCAGAAGGTAACACCGTCCTCTAGGCTCCACGCCCGAGCTCAGTATATAATTTTTTTTATAACTTTTACAGGTGATTGAATTACTCAGATATGAAGATCATCATCTAGGTTTTGTGTAAAAGGCCCTGGATATTTTAAGTGGCCATTTTGGATTTACAGTGTTTTTGGATAATTTTGCCCCAGAAGTTTATTAAAATTGGCAAGAATCGTCTGTGAAGTGAATTGATAGTAGTGAACAATTCAGCAAGCTACTTAAAAAGAGACCCAGGCAGCATTTCTTCAGTATTTTGGTTCAAACGGATTATATAACTGGTTACAGTATTTCAGCTGGTGGTAATTTTTGCCTCCCCTTCCCCCACCCCGTTGTTGGGGTTCTTCAGCCGAAACTGAGAGACGTTGATTTGTGTACTGAGTAGTTTCAGCAGTTTCAAATGACTGAGTATTGCTGAAGTTTCATGGCAGTTTATTTTTACCTTTATTGAAAGTTTTAGGAATTTTTGACTTCAGCTCTTTCATGTCACAATGGGACACTTTTTCTGAATGAAGAGATTGAAAGAATACAGAGTTTTTTTCCTTTTATCTTTTATTTACGTGGAAATTTAAGATGTTGCAGTTTTCCGGCAGCATGGTAGTATTGAGATAGCTATGTGTGTCTCTGTATATGCTGATGTTTAGGAATGCTCTTCAGATGTGAAATTTTCTTTTTGTTTTTGCTTTTTGGCTCGTAAATTGGATATTTCATCTGGAGTGGACAAGTACAACAGTGGCAAGTACATGGAATAATAAAGAAGACTTTGATCTTAAATCTAAAGAACTTGGCTAATTCGGGAGATAGCCATATGAAAACTTTAAAACAGAAGTATGGGTAGCTGACTTGAAGTAACTCTATGTCAAATAGTCGTAGGTTAAGTATCTTCAAAGAACTTCGATATTATTTCAGAGGATACAAAATAAAAATACAAACTGGAAAATAAAGATTACAGAGAAAAAACCAACACCTTCCTGTGCAGTCCTGTTGGAATTTGTAAGTACTATTATGGTGAGCAAATCAAATGTTCATTTGTAAACTGTCAGGTCTAATTCCTTCCATTTTTATGTGACAGGGACTTGCCATGAGGTGTTGAAGCCTTGTTTCACTGAGTTGGAGAGACTGGACCTAAATGGCGCAGCATGACTTTGCTCCAGCCTGGCTTAATTTCCCTACTCCACCATCATCAACAAAGGTACTCTTTCTGCATCTTTCTTTCTGTCTGCTATAAATACCTGTATTTTTATAATTTGTTTCAGTCGTCATTGAATTTTGAGAAGCATTCTGAAAACTTTGCATGGACAGAGAATCGTTATGATGTGAACCGTCGACGACACAACTCTTCAGATGGCTTTGATTCTGCTATTGGGCGTCCTAATGGAGGTAAAATTTGCTAAGGAATGATGTTTATGGCTAATTTATATTACTTTGCTATTATCAAATAAAGGTAACTTTGGAAGGAAAGAAAAAAATGGATGGCGTACACATGGAAGAAATGGTACAGAAAACATAAATCATCGAGGTGGATACCATGGTGGAAGTTCCCGTTCTCGTAGCAGTATTTTCCATGCAGGAAAAAGCCAAGGACTACATGAAAACAACATACCTGACAATGAAACCGGGAGGAAAGAAGACAAGAGAGAACGCAAACAGTTTGAAGCTGAGGATTTTGTAAGTTTTTTATGACTTTTATACAAATGAAGAATGTGAAATGTTTATTCCAACTTTCTTCCAGCCGTCTTTAAATCCTGAGTATGAGAGAGAACCAAATCACAATAAGTCTTTAGCTGCAGGTGTGTGGGGTAAGTAATTTTTTATCTATATTTGAGGGGCATTGCAAATTAGTATTTCTACCACTCTCCCCAGGCCTACACGCCCAGACACACACATACCCAACCAAAAAAATCTCCCAAGCTCCTCTCTTAGGTATGTTTCCTTATTATTCAGTTTTTCTGGGAGAGTGACTCTTGGTCATGCTTTATTTATGCAGAATATCCTCCGAATCCTAAATCTAGAGCTCCAAGGATGCTGGTCATTAAGAAAGGTAATACAAAAGACTTACAGCTATCTGGATTCCCAGTAGTAGGAAATCTTCCGTCACAGCCAGTTAAGAATGGAACTGGTCCAAGTGTTTATAAAGGTTTAGTCCCTAAACCTGCTGCTCCACCTACAAAAGTAAGTTCTAAATTACCACAAATGTAAATTTTATAGCCATTAATGTTTGTGTGTTTTTCTTTAGCCTACACAATGGAAAAGCCAAACAAAAGAAAATAAAGTTGGAACTTCTTTCCCTCATGAGTCCACATTTGGCGTTGGCAACTTTAATGCTTTTAAATCAACTGCCAAGAACTTTAGTCCATCTACAAATTCAGTGAAAGAGGTATGACATTAAAAATCACACTTGAGGAATGTATATTTATCAGTATTTCTGAATTTCCTCTTAGTGTAATCGCTCAAATTCCTCTTCTCCTGTTGACAAACTTAATCAGCAGCCTCGTCTAACCAAACTGACACGAATGCGCACTGATAAGAAGAGTGAATTTTTGAAAGCATTGAAAAGAGACAGAGTAGAAGAGGAACATGAAGATGAAAGCCGTGCTGGCTCAGAGAAGGTAATTGAATTTATAGCAATACTTGATTTGACCTTTTTTTTTTTTTTAACTCTCTAAAAATCAGGATGACGACTCATTTAATTTACATAACAGCAATAGTACTCACCAAGAAAGGGATATAAACCGAAACTTCGATGAAAATGAAATTCCTCAAGAGAATGGCAATGCCTCAGTGATTTCCCAGCAGATCATTCGGTCTTCAACCTTCCCACAAACTGATGTTCTTTCAAGTTCACTTGAGGCAGAACACAGGCTAGTATTTGTTTGTACTTTTTGCTCAGCATTTACATTAAACTTAATTTCCTCTCCTTTTCAGATTGTTAAAGGAAATGGGCTGGCAGGAAGACAGTGAAAATGATGAAACATGTGCTCCCTTAACTGAGGATGAAATGAGAGAATTCCAAGTTATTAGTGAACAGGTAAGAAAACCTGAATCATACAACTTCACTTTATAATTTATTTATTTTGCTGTTAACATTTTAGTTACAGAAGAATGGTCTGAGAAAAAATGGTATTTTGAAAAATGGCTTGATCTGTGACTTCAAGTTTGGACCGTGGAAGAACAGCACTTTCAAACCCACAACTGAGAATGATGACACAGAGACAAGTAGCAGTGATACATCAGATGACGACGATGTGTGAAGGATTTCCTAACAGCTTTAGAAATCTTAGTGTGATACATCTCTCATACAGTTTGGGGTGAATTGTAAAAATGAAGAACTATAATTTATGTAGTGAAATACCCCATTAGAAGAGGATTTTTTGGGGGACTTCAATATGAAGAAAACCAAGAATGTTTTGTTGGGCTGTGTTGAACATTATTTCTTTGTAAATGAATGTTGTAGGAATGAGGACTTGGGTTGGTCCAACATTGACTTTCTTCATCACTGCAACATTTCTCTGACTAGCAATGTGACGATGTAACAAATGAGATTTTCTCATTTAATAATAAAAAATTGTGTAATGTTTTGCAAAGCTTCTGTCTTAAAATGTCCAGGTCTTAAGAAAAAAGGCAGCTTACACTGTTTTGCTTGCAGAGTCATATCTTTTTCGTACAATGGAAATCCTCAAGTCCACTTTGTGCGGTCTCCCTCTCCTTCCCCCAAAAAACAACAACAACAAAACAAAAACCAAAAAGGAAAATGTAGCATGTTGGCTAAAACTGGAGCAAAGTGCACTAAAACAATTTCCTGAACTCACCTGTTGTACTATTCACCTTTTAAACCATAAATTGCTCTTTAGCCATTTGTAGTGCAGTAAATGTTACAGGAAAAGACTTGGCACATTTTCTTCCAAATTTTAAGAGGTGATTTTCAAAAGCTTTATTGGGGTATGTTGTCAGACCAGGGTTTTCAGAGTTGATGGAAAAGAGTCTTGTGAGAAAACTTATTTTGATAAATTATTACACACGCAGAAAAACTGATCACACTGACTGGATCTGTCCACGACATGGAAAATAAACTGGATTTTCAGAATATTGTTGTTTTCTGTAGTGTTCAAGGTATTGTTTCTAAACATAAACATACTCTAAACATGCTTTATTCACTTGTTAAAGTCATACTTTTAAAAGTAATACCTTACTAAAGATGGTGATTACTTTTCCGAGGTCAGAAAAGGAAAGCTAAGCGTTTTCATTATCAAATACACAAGCTTATTAAATGAATGACTGTTAACTACTTTATTTTCATTTGCACATTAATTTTGGAATTGTTTCTGTTTTGCTGCTGACGGAAATACTATTTTGGCTCTGTGTATATTTGTATTTTGATTTTTCTGGTTTGTTTACCCCCATTTGCTTTTAGCTCCCCCTTATGTTTAAATATATTCTAACTTATGTAAAGAGCATAATCTTAGAGCAAAAATACTTGAGGTTTTATGTCAGATCTAATCTTAAGTGTTTGTTGTTTTTTAAAAAGTGTTTTCTCAGATGGCTGCAGTGTTTTTGCTATTTCTGCATAAATACCCTACCTGGACTCCCCAGTTTTCACCAGAAACTGTTATTTTTTTTTGTTGTTGTTCCCACTGAGACTGATGGTGATGGGGAAATTAAAAACAACACACTAGCACACTCCCACAAAACTTGAGGAAGAGTTAGAATGGTAATAAAATATTAAATAGACCTTATACTTAAAATAAGGTTTCACTATATAATTTGTCACAATTCAATCTAATCAGCTAAAGTTAAATGTAGTTAGAATTAGCCACAGGAGAATGTAAAGCATGCTTTGACGAAGCTATCGGTAACACATATTGAATGTCTTTGAGACTCTTAGATTGTACTATTTGCTTAATAGATTAATGAAATTTATCAGATACAACCTGTATTTCCAAAAACAAGCTAGAAGGAACCTGAGGAATGTGGTTTACATTTGAGATCCACCTTACTGTGTTTTCTACTTTCAGAAAAGATTCTGTAGTTTTGGTTTTTGGCATCTTTCTTATACTCAGTTTTTTCTGCCTTAATTCCCATTTACCAGCAGTTAACTCATGTTTATTGTGCTTTCATGCATTGTGATATGGAATGTGTTTAGTAATTTACTCCTTATAAATATGGTAAAGTACAGTGGTATGGTTATTCTATGCATTAAGTTAATG